GGGGACACAGCAGAAAAGGCATAGTATAGGTCAGAAAACCTGGGTCCTATAATACATAGTAATAATGACGACCATTTACTGGTTGTTTCCTATGTACCAGGCACTGTGCTAACCACAGGCTTCATTTAATCCTCACAATACCTGTGTAAGGTATTATTACCACCACTTTGCATGTGAACAGGCTGAAATTCAGAGGAGTAAGGTCACACAACTAGTAAGTAGGAGAGCCTGGATTCAACACCTGGTATCTATTCCCTTGCGCTGAACAACTCCGTGCCCTCACTTTCTTCATCTGTAGATCTAAAAGGATTAAATTAGAACATCTCAAAATTTCTACTACTTCTAAAACTCTGTGTTCTAAATTAGGACATTACTATCTATCTCCCCAAGCTAATGAAATAAGCAGGGTTCCTGGGAGGAGCTTGTTACCTATTTTTCTCCAAAGGAGATGCTTTCCCCTGTCTATGCCTCTGTCCTAAAACCTTTGGTTTCCCACTATCTAATGTGGTTTCAACTATCTATGAGGCGCTTTCGTGGCAAGGAGTGATTCTCTCCAGTAGGCAATCCTAAGAACGAGCGCAGTGCTTGGCGCACAGTAAATGCTCCATGGACCATTTATGAAATTAAGTCTAAGTGGACTTCAGGAAAATGTGAATCTGCTAAAATGAACTACTAGCCAGTATACTAGGTAGAAAACCCAGCTGACGAAGAAAACCCCAAGTGGAGAAGCCCTTGTAGGGGGTTGGAGACAATTTCTGACCCGCAGAAACCTGCAGTGGCGCTGACGTTTACAAGTGGTGGACAAAACGCCACTTGCAACACTGGAAGAAGCGGAAAACCCCACCCACTCTGGAACAACAGCGATCAGCCCCGAATATAGGGTCCCCTTGCCGCCCCGTAGCCTCCTAGTCCCGCCCCTCTCCCAAGGCCCGGCAGTGGCAGCGGCTGCGGCTGCGCAGTGGCGCGGGCGTAGGCGGAGCAGCGCGCGCCGCGGTCAGCTGACTGCTGGGCTGGCACGTGACTTGTTCTGTGTTCGCTTGGGTAGAGGAAGCCGTGAGGCCGGAGCTTAGGTCGGGAAGGGATGGATCGCTGAGCCGATAGCGTCCGCTAGGCTGTCTGCCTCGGTACCTGTTACTGCTGCTACTTCCTCGTTTGACACCTTCCTGGGTCAGTGAGCGATGGCTCTCCCCGGATGGGGAATGTGATTTTTTTTATTTGTTTTACATTTCAGAATCTCTCTTGATTTTTGAGGAAATACCTAGTAACAAACATGACTGAGTTCTGGCTTATATCTGCTCCTGGGGAGAAAACCTGTCAGCAAACATGGGAGAAATTGCATGCGGCAACTTCAAAGAACAATAATCTTGCTGTCACTTCCAAGTTCAATATTCCTGACTTAAAGGTGAAGCTGCACTGTGCAAAATTATATATGAGGCCACCTAAATAACAATATATTTTCCTTTTAGGTTGGCACGTTGGATGTCTTGGTTGGCTTGTCAGATGAACTGGCTAAACTGGATGCATTTGTAGAAGGGTAATGTACTTATATGCATGGAGTAGAGCAAAGAGAATGGTTGTTGATATTTTTTCTTCCCCAGAGTGGTTAAGAAAGTAGCTCAATACATGGCTGATGTATTGGAAGATAGCAAAGACAAAGTTCAAGAGAATCTGTTGGCTAATGGAGGTAAGCTAATGCTCATGATTGATCATTATTAATCTTCAGTAATTAATTTATTCCCTTATTTCAGTGGACTTGGTTACTTATATAACAAGGTTCCAGTGGGACATGGCCAAATATCCAATCAAGCAGTCCCTGAAAAATATTTCTGAAATAATTGCCAAGGTAAGATAATACTTGAGACAAGTAGGACACATTTATCTATTTTTCTTCTTTTTCTTTTTCAAAGGGAGTAACTCAGATTGATAATGACCTGAAATCTCGAGCATCTGCATACAATAACCTGAAAGGAAATCTTCAGAATTTGGAACGAAAGAATGCGTAAGCAGATCAAGTATATTTGAGTACTAAGATATCAGCCTAATGATTTGTTTTAATTCCTCAGAGGAAGTTTGCTAACTAGAAGTCTAGCAGAAATTGTGAAGAAGGATGACTTTGTTCTTGATTCAGAGTATCTCGTCACATTACTGGTAGTAGTTCCCAAGTAAGTCTTTCTATTATAAAAGGTTTTACTTGCTTTTCCAATGTGTATTGTACCTTTTCTGCAGGTTAAACCACAACGACTGGATTAAGCAGTATGAAACACTAGCCGAAATGGTAGTTCCAAGGTCTAGCAAGTAAGTAGAAGTCTTTGTAAAACCATTTGTTTAATCTTTAAATGGACTTTTTTTTTTTCCATAGTGTTCTTTCAGAGGACCAAGACAGTTACCTGTGTAATGTCACCTTGTTTAGGAAGGCAGTTGATGACTTCAGACACAAAGCCAGAGAAAACAAGTAAGATTATTGTTTTTTTGTTTATTTACTTTGAACAATTTTGTTTTTTTTCCCCCAAATTTAGATTCATTGTTCGTGACTTCCAGTATAATGAAGAGGAGATGAAAGCAGATAAAGAAGAAATGAACAGGCTTTCTACTGATAAGAAAAAACAATTTGTATGTGTTTTTAATATTTAGTATTATCAGTACAAATTTGTGGTAATTTTTTTTCTTTTTATAGGGACCACTTGTACGGTGGCTGAAAGTGAATTTTAGTGAAGCATTTATTGCATGGATTCACGTGAAAGCATTACGGGTTTTCGTTGAGTCTGTTTTAAGGTAAAGCAAGTTAATTGCCAAACTTGGAACTGTATTGCGTACTGTATTTCTGCTTTTTTGTAAGGTATGGCTTGCCAGTGAACTTCCAAGCAATGCTACTTCAGCCCAATAAGAAAACTTTGAAGAAACTGAGAGAAGTATTACATGAATTGTATAAACATCTAGACAGCAGTGCAGCAGCTATTATTGATGTAAGTACTTATTAGCCCAGTAGAGTAAGAATCAAAATTGAATAATTGTCTGTTTTTTCCATAGGCTCCTATGGATATTCCAGGTTTAAACCTGAGTCAACAAGAATACTACCCCTATGTGTACTACAAGATTGATTGCAACTTGCTGGAATTCAAGTGAAAATGGGCTCCTCCCCCGACAATCCTGTCCTTGTGTTTGTGTGTGCTAACAGAAATAAGTTGCAGTATGGTCGTACTTTTAACTCTAGTATCCTTTGCTTGCTTCTTACGCCCTTTCCTAGGTGAATTCTCCCACAGTGGTCTGTATCTCAACATTTTCTTTTTAAAGGAAAAAATATATATATATAGTTTCTTTTTATTGATCAGGTCTGTAAATGTGTACTAAAAAAATCAGAGTTTATTTATAAACAAAATAGTTTATTTAAAGAGAAGGTCTCTTCCTTATTGATATCATGGTATGCATTAATTCCATTTGTTACTATTGTGCACAAAAGCCCTGTTCACAGGGGAATGGTGTAAACATTTATACTGTTTTGTTCACTGTATTTAGTAGACATAACTGTTGAATAGTTACTGAATCATGATGTAAAGAATATGTGACCATCTTCAGGTATGGGATTTCTGAACGTTTCAAATTTCAATCAATGAGCACTGTCAACACCCACAGGAGAGAATAAAATTACCTGTGCAAAGGTGTATTGTGGTGTGTGTAACTTAAGATTACAGTTCTGTTTGAGAGTTAAATGATGTCATAGCTCACTTGCTATGCTGCTTCCAGGATTTTGTTATATGCTGAGGTGTAACCATTTGTGTTGTCTGACTTTCGTATGATTTAATTGAGCCAAATTTGGGTCAGAACACAAATTTGAAGATGACTTTTCAGTATATGATGGGTATTTACATTTGAACACTAGAATTTTAGGTCTCTCAAATAATTAAGAATAGAGCCAGTTTTGAATAAAGTCTAGCAGAACTATGCAGCTTTAGTCATTTGTTTTGTCTAAGTCTGTATTTTATGTGTTGTCTTCTTAAGATCTATAATTTTGGCATTTATGTCATTTGTGACATAGTCTGAAAATAGAGACATTGTTGGCCTTTAAAATCTCAGAAATGAATGACTTAATTTAGTGTCCTGAAAGAGCTTTTAAAAGAGGATTTTGTGGCAATGTTTCTCTTACTACGTACTCACAGGTTTGCAAATGGGAAAAAAGTTTACATTTCAGTTTAGGGGCATATCTAAGCTATGCTATTCCCTTTAGAAAATTAGCCTCCAAAATCTTTTGTTTCAAAATATTATATTATTTCATAAATAATTTCAAGCAAATACAGACATCCACAATGTAGAACATGAGAGACCCCCTCCCTCAATTTCCACCTCCCAAGGGAAGTTTATGTATTTTTCTAGGCCCTTTTCTATGTCTTTACATCTCTGTCTCACACACACACACGTATACACACACACAGTTTATTTTTAATAAAATAGGATTATACCACACACATCCTGTCACTTGCTTTTTTGCTTAAGAGTATATCTAAGAGAATCCTTTGTGTCAGTGAAGCTGGAGCTACCTCATTCTTTTAACTGGCTGCGTGGCGTTCCATTGAGTGTCTGTCATCATGTGTTTAGCCGAGTGGATGGATAGTCTGCTTGTTTTTAGTTTTTGCTCTTAACAAACACTGCTGCAGTCAGCATCCTTGCACAGATTTCTTTGTATACTTGTATTAGTATTTCTGTAAGATCTGAGAAGTGGAATTTGTAGGGTCATAGGTTATGTACACTTAAGTTTTTGACACTCACTGCCAAGTCATCTGTCAGAATTCTAAACTAAAGACATGTTTGGAGTGTGGATTTATCTTCAGTTTTTCTTTGGACAAGAGGAAGCTGTGAAAGATTTTGCTATCAGAAAATTTTGGTTCTTTGTCTTTTGCACATGTTCTTTGAGTCTTAGTATCTGTAACGTGGCGCTACTCTCTCTATCATGGGGGGGCATGTTTTGACATTAAATTGACTTTTAAGAAAAACATGTCACTAACCTGAAGCTCAGCCACACAGTGACTTTTAAGGTTTTATTTAGACTTTACTGTTGTTCTCATGAGAGTAGGTACAGACTGCATAAGGTTTAGAATCCCAGCATATGTCTGAAACGACGGGACTTTCACTGTGATTTCCACCAGAGAAATTATAGCAGAGTGGCTGAGCATGTGCTCTGAGGCCAGGCCCCAGCTCTGCTGCTGACGAGCTGTGTGGTCCTGGGCAGAGTGGTCTCCGAGTTCCAGTCCCTCCTCTGTAAAATGGGCATGATTAGAGTGCCCACCGCATTAGGGATGTTGGGGTGAGTCAGTGTGACCCCACGTGCACAGAAAGTGCTGCGAGTGGTGCATGGTGAGAGGTTGATGCAGGTACTTAGCCCTTGGGGAACACAGGTAGTTCCTTTTCACTGTGTTTAATTTGGGAAAATCCAGATCCACATCATTGTAGAGTCTGAGGGTTAGAAGGAAGTCATTGTGTCTAACATAACAACAGAGCAGTTTGTGTCACTGAGCTCCAGTCTGTGCTGGATTATTGATATTGTTGGTGGCGGTCACCATTCCTGGAAAGGGACTGTCCCAAGCCACTTACCTTCCCGAGGAGTCTGCTGGTTCTCCTTGAGGATAGTGCTTAGATAACAGACTCATTAAACATTTACTGAGTGTCTGTCAGGGATCATTCACATCCACATCATCCTCCCGGCCCCTCCCCGTGTTGTTCATGGAGGGAGTACTGGCGGTCCCCATTTTCATGTATGGAGACTTCAGGTGAAAGAAGTTAAGTGAATTCTTTGTTGAGTCACAAATCTTGAGCCAGTCAGAATTTGAACCTAAGATTTTTGACTGCTGGTTGTCACACTTCCCGCCCCACACTCAACTGTTGTGTGAATGAGCCAGACACATTGCTTAACCTGAGTCCGAGATGGACAATGGTATAGGAAAGATATTCGGTATGGAGAATCAGATGTTAACTTGTGTTGCTATTTTTGTTTTGTTTTGTTTTGTTTTGTTTTTGAGACAAGGTCTTGCTCTGTCACCCAGGCTAGAGTGCAGTGGCATGATCAGGGCTTACTGCAGCCTCACCCTCGATTTCCTGGGCTCAAGCAATCCTCCCACCTCAGCCCCCAAGTAGCTGGGCCTACAGGTGCGTGCTACCACGCCTGGCCAATTTTTTAAATTTTAGCACAGATGAGGTCTCACTATGTTGCCCGGGCTGGTCTCGAACTCCTGAGCTCAAGGGATCCTCCCGCCTCAGCCTCCCAAAGTGCTGGTGTTACAGGCATAAGCCACCACGCCTGGCCTGTGTTGCTATTATATTTGGCAGGAACCCAGAGTCCAGAACATTTCATCTATGATGGGTTAGATAATGTGTCTAGTTGTTTGCATGCCAATTTCAGTAGCCTCAGTTATTCAACCTAGGAGATTTTTCTACCTCTTTACTACCCTGCTGAAGTTGCTCTTCAGCAGAAAATCTTTGTGGAACACATTCCACACTTTGAAATCTTCGTGGAACAAAAGATATTTGTGGAACCAATCTTTGTGGAACATATTCCAGCTTTTTGAATGAGTGCATATCCAGTAGTACCTTTAAAGTAACACTTTGTACATAACAAATACTCAGCAAATGTGAAACTTTATTTGCTCTTACTTCAAAATTAGTCCAAAATGTTGGAAATAAAATATAAGACATTGATCTAGATATGAGGTTTTTCTCCTTCATTCTCAGCTGTCGAAGAAATCAAAGTAGCATATGCACAAGGTTAAAAACCACATATACAAATACTATAGAACAGCTTATAATGAAAACCTTGCCTGCCTTTATAAAAAATGTGATTATCTTCTTCTGTTAATGTCAATAAAAGATGGTTTGTCCTAGAAGGTCTATAAATGGTATTATGTTCTGGAGGAAACCTAGCAAAAACTTTGCTAGTTTAGTACTTGTCTCTAAATTGATGTTCACCCATTTCAATATTGCACTTATTAATGGTCTTTATTTTTCTAGCATAGATAACAATTGATTCTTTAGATTCATATATGGAGGTAATTCTTGCTTTCTAAAGAAAGGAATATGGCACATTGGAACCATTTTATTCACCAGTGGATTTACCCTTAGAGTATTTTTAGATCTGAGCTGATGACTTGTGAGAGAAAAAGGGAACAGAGTAAAGCCATGGAAGCCATGAACAGTAAGAGACTGCCGCCTGGCATGGTTTCTTCTTCTGCAGAAGATGAAACTGAGGAGAAACAAGACAACATCCTTCATACCAGGAATGGTCAAGATAATGCAAGAAGAAAAAAGCTTTCAAACAAATCAGAAGGCAGTCAACAAACAGAAAGGGGGACATTCCTTCCCTGGCAGTTACTCAAAACTGAAATTGCTTATTGTGTACACCGGGGCTTGTACTTGGGGAATTTAATAAAAATGCTCATTACCAAGCTCCAGAGAGATGTGGTTTAAAGTCTTAAGT